CGTATCCCATTTCAAATTTTCAAGGTTGACACATCATGCCTGTAATCTCTAGGGCTTAAAAGTCAATTTCCGTAAAGTACAACACACAGTCCACTTATTTTACAAACCAAGGGCAGTCAAACCAAGCCATGAAAAGTAATTTTTAGGTAGAAATTAGGCTACTATTCTTCATCAATACAGATGAAGCCTCATTATTGCCAAAGATCTTAATTACTATGATGATGATGATTCAGTAATCTAGATTTAATTTTCAAAGGAATTTCAAAAGGAAACTCTCCACATCTCATCCCACAACTATCCAAATGCAGACTCAAGCCTAAGTAGTATATGTCACATAAACACAAAAAAGGTGGGTGGCAGCGAAGGGGTTTGGGGATGTTTATGTGATCTGACTCTCTGTTGGACCAGTTAATTTTGATCCTTCACCTTCCTAAAGCATCCAAACCTTAGGTGCAGATTTAACTTCTCGCCATCCACGCCATCTAGTGGCTTGTATGTGTTACGTTTGGTTTTAAGGATGATTCCTAATGACTCGGGGGCGGGGTACGCGAAAAACAAAAAGGTTGGTAGCGACAATTTTCCTGTGTCTCTCTACCTCAGTAACCCCTCATACGAACACCTTTAACTCTTTTAACTATTTTAAATATGCGCAGTGATGCGCAGAGAGGATGAAGGGGACGCAAACTTTCAGAGACGCACGCCCCTTGACGATGACATTTAGAAAAGGGCTCCACATCCCTGTTATTCGTAAAGGACGGGAAAAGGAGTTGTGTCAAGACCTCGATCGAGGAGAGTCTCTGATTTTTTGGCAAGTTGGACAGATGGCATATCAATCCCTGCAACGTTAACAATCTGGTTTTGAAAATAAATAAAAACAGAAAGAGGAAATGCACTTAAAAATTCCGCGTCGGAGCTTTGCGGGTCTTGCCTTCCAGTCGCCCCCAGAAGACAACCAATTCCTGCGCATTCCGCTCCGCTCACCCTCCTTCCCAGCTTCTCTCGCTCTCTTTCCCCCCATTTTCCCACGCTCGCCTTGAACCGGGACTCGAGAGGCAGAAGCAAGGCACGGGTCCCCTTTCTCCTCTCCTCCACCAAACCACCGCAGCCCAGCACGTGAAGCTTCCCTTTGTTCATCCGAGGCTCGCTTTTCTCCCCAGCAGATCCACCTGGATGCTCTCCCTCGGTGACATTTTGCGCCGGGGTTGGTGGGTGGCTATTTTCTCCTTATTTATTGATCGCACTAGCAGAGCAGCGCGGGGAGCCCGGGGAGATGCAGGACCACCCACTGGCGGGGAAGCAGCTAGCAGCCCTCCCGCGCCCCCGCGCTGCCGAGCGCCTTCTGCCTCCGCGCTCGGACGAGAGCCCGTGCCGGCCCCGGCCCCGGCCCCACCGCGCCAACGCCGCCCGCCCGGCCGCCCCGCAGCCCCGCCGCCCCGCAGCCCCGCACCGCGCTGGCCAGGCTCCCGCGACAGTGGCCCCGCAGTAAGTTGGCAGGAGCGAGTCCCCTCCGTTCTCGCCTCCCCCGCACCTTTTGAACTTGTTGCTGCTGCTCTGCTCGCCTGCGCCTGGCTTTTGGAAGGTGAAAAGGAGGAGGGAGGCACGGAGGGATGGGGGAAGGGAAAGAAGAGCTCGCTTGAGCTTTATTTATGCTCTCTCGGCGCATCGGATTCGGCTGCTCGCGAGCTGCTTTCTCTCCTCTTCCCTTTCCGGGTGCACGGCGAGGAGAAAGTCTCTATGCAACTAAGCCCCGGCGCGCACTTGGCCAGGTATGTACCGCGGGAGCGGCGCGTTCTGCGCGGAAGCAGATGCTGCTGCCGCCACGGCGGCGGCGGCTGCCAGCTCCTGAGCTCTGTAACTGTCACACTGCACCTGAGCTGAACTTGAAAAGAGAGTGAAGGGGCGATTGGGCGAACGCTTTTGGCAGACACAGAGGGTGTTTGTAGACGTGGGGGAGGAGAATCTCTATTAACGCCCCCCACCGTAACCACTGCACATCACCTCCATCTCTGCAAATACAGCCCGAGGAGTAGAGGCAGCAGCAGCTGGACCCCCAAAGAGAGACGTGGGGCAGCGGCTGTGACCGCATCTCCTGAGCTACAACAACAGGTCGCCTTTTTGAGACTCCTTTGGCGGGAAGGGCTACTTGGAAAGGAAGGTTTGAAAGAGTGAGAAGGGTAGGTGTAAGGGTTCCCTAATTCGTCGAAAGAATTCTATTGGGTGACTCTCGTTCGTCTTCTCTATCCTACACTCCACATACTGACCCTATATTATCCAGACTGTGCCGGGGAGAAATCAAAAACACCTGTTTGAAGAAACGGCTGCACCTGTGTGCTTATTTGTGCCAGAGGGTGGCCTAGCCCACCTGCAGGAAGAGATTTGGCTGGGTTCTGTTGAGGGTGATTGTTAGGACGTTGTATTTTGTTGCCATTATTCCAAATACCTGTCTTGGAGGGAAAGTTGCCCTTCTGAGAACTGTGACTTTACCAGGAGCCCTATCTTGGAATAAGAGTTACACCTCTGGACCACGTTTCTCACTAGTACTTTGCTTGACTGGAGGAAGTGGGTGACTTTTGGCTGCTTCGGTGACCCATTGTAGACGCCTCGTTACCCTTCTTCCTTCCGCTTCAAGTAATCATGGCGGCGGGGGTGGCAGCGTGGCTGCCTTTTGCAAGGGCAGCGGCTATCGGGTGGATGCCTGTGGCCTCGGGGCCTATGCCGGCTCCCCCGAGGCAGGAGAGGAAAAGGACCCAAGATGCTCTCATTGTGCTGAATGTGAGTGGCACCCGCTTCCAGACGTGGCAGGACACCCTGGAACGTTACCCAGACACTCTACTGGGCAGTTCTGAGAGGGACTTTTTCTACCACCCAGAAACTCAGCAGTATTTCTTTGACCGTGACCCAGACATCTTCCGCCACATCCTGAATTTCTACCGCACTGGGAAGCTCCACTATCCTCGCCACGAGTGCATCTCTGCTTACGATGAAGAACTGGCCTTCTTTGGCCTCATCCCGGAAATCATCGGCGACTGCTGTTATGAGGAGTACAAGGATCGCAGGCGAGAGAACGCCGAGCGCCTGCAGGACGACGCGGATACCGACACCGCTGGGGAGAGCGCCTTGCCCACCATGACTGCAAGGCAGAGGGTCTGGAGGGCCTTCGAGAACCCCCACACCAGCACGATGGCCCTGGTGTTCTACTATGTCACGGGGTTTTTCATTGCCGTCTCTGTCATCGCGAATGTGGTGGAAACAGTGCCGTGCGGATCAAGCCCAGGTCACATTAAAGAACTGCCCTGTGGAGAGCGGTATGCTGTGGCCTTCTTCTGCTTGGACACGGCCTGCGTCATGATCTTCACAGTTGAGTATTTGCTTCGCCTGGCTGCAGCGCCTAGTCGTTACCGTTTTGTGCGTAGTGTCATGAGTATCATCGACGTGGTGGCCATCCTGCCTTATTACATTGGGCTGGTGATGACAGACAATGAGGACGTCAGCGGAGCCTTTGTCACACTCCGAGTCTTCCGGGTCTTCAGGATCTTTAAGTTTTCCCGCCACTCTCAAGGCCTGCGCATCCTGGGGTACACACTGAAGAGTTGTGCCTCAGAATTGGGCTTCTTGCTTTTCTCGCTCACCATGGCTATCATCATCTTCGCTACAGTTATGTTCTACGCAGAGAAGGGGTCTTCGGCTAGCAAGTTCACCAGCATCCCTGCAGCCTTCTGGTATACCATCGTCACCATGACAACACTAGGGTAGGTGCCATAATGGGAAATGGGATGGAGGTAACAATATATATATATTTTTTCTTTAACTCAGGTATGGTGACATGGTGCCAAAAACCATAGCAGGGAAGATTTTTGGTTCTATCTGTTCGCTGAGTGGGGTCTTGGTCATTGCTCTACCTGTTCCGGTGATTGTATCCAACTTCAGTCGCATCTACCACCAGAATCAACGAGCAGACAAACGAAGGGCACAAAAGGTGCGTATTCAACTCCGTGCAACCATGGTTTATGTTAATGGGATGTTTATTTTTTCTCCTATAGAAAGCTAGACTGGCCAGGATCCGGGCAGCCAAAAGCGGAAGCGCAAATGCTTACATGCAGAGCAAACGGAATGGTTTACTCAGTAATCAGCTGCAGGTACAATCAATTACATCTCTTTTTTTAATGTTAGAAAGCTCTTCTGTCTTCTCTTTGTTAACAGTCCTCAGAGGATGAGCAGGCTTTTGTTAGCAAATCCGGCTCCAGCTTTGAAACCCAGCACCACCACCTGCTTCACTGCCTGGAAAAAACCACGGTAAGGAGACAGCATGACTGCCTTCCCTTGCTTGTTTCTTCATTTACTTACAACTGTGGAACAGAATCACGAGTTTGTGGACGAACAAGTCTTTGAAGAAAGCTGCATGGAAGTTGCAACTGTTAATCGTCCTTCAAGTCACAGTCCTTCACTGTCTTCACAACAAGGAGTCACCAGCACCTGCTGTTCACGACGACACAAAAAAACTTTTCGCATCCCAAATGCCAATGTATCAGGAAGCCATCAAGGTAGTATACAAGAACTCAGCACGATTCAGATCAGATGTGTGGAGAGAACACCTCTGTCTAACAGGTACCTGAGATTAATCTGTGTTGTCTACACACCTTACTTTCCTAAATATTTTTTTTTCTATCAGCCGATCCAGTTTAAATGCCAAAATGGAAGAGTGTGTTAAACTAAACTGTGAACAACCTTATGTGACTACAGCAATAATAAGCATCCCAACACCTCCAGTAACCACACCAGAAGGAGACGATAGGCCAGAATCCCCTGAGTACTCAGGAGGAAATATTGTCAGAGTTTCTGCTTTGTAAGACAATTGGAATAAGGTCTAAGAGAATTCGAGCCCTGGCTGTGAAAAGAATCTCAACATAGAAGAAAGAAGAAACAATAAATATTCTGCAGATTAATGCAGCAAAGAAAGAAGGTTGGTAGTGAAACACAAAGCTTCCAATCTTAAGGATGTGAATAAAACCACCAAATGGCATTTCTAGACAGTTTGACCTGTTATACAGAGTAATATTCTGTGGCCCTTTGACTTTGTGAATGAGCACAATGAAATGCCGCCTACTGATGCTTCTTATGATCAGAACTCTTTTTTAATAAAATAAATAACATAAATCGTTGAACATAATGTTCCAGTTGAATGCAAAACAAAAAAAATATGGAAAACATTTTGATAAAATTTTTTCCTGTTAAAACCATGAACATTGGCTATGATGAAGATTATTACATATGAAAAAAAAACTCACACAACATATTTGTATTGACTGAAGGAAACCATCATAATGCATGCTAGAATTCTTTGAAGCAGTGATCTCAGTTTCCTTATGTTGTCTTCAGAATAGGCATGATAAACTATAATTGTAGAAAGGGGTAATTTCTGTGCACTTACAACAAGCTGAGTGTTCATGTTCCATGGTGGGCTGTGCAAATAAACTCCTTTTAGACCTGCAGTATTTCTCATGGGGATGCTCATTAGTAAATCTAAAGTGTTCAGATAGTTCAGTATTCATTATCGTTTAACTTTGCACCTAGATACTGTTACAACTGCAATAATTTGTTGTACAACTGTTGTATCAGGAATCAGGATTTTTTTGTTGTTGTACTTTCCAGATCCTTATAGATACGGTAAGAGCCACATTCGTAGAAAAACTTCTGGTGTGGCCAGGTTTTAGGTAACTTTTTAATCCAAAACTATTGTGCCATAAATGTTTTTCAGTAATATTTTTTGGTCCACTGTATTCCTGTGACACAGTGCATTATCTGTTCTTGTATTTCTATAGCACCTCTCTATTGGGTTTATCATCATCAACAAGACTACTGTTTACTGTAGTTCAAGTGACTTTCCTACTTTTGTATTTCCAAAAAAAATTATCTTGTAAGTAGCTTGTCATCAATCCCCTTGTCGAAAACTAGAAAAAAAGGAGTTGACCCATATAAATTATCTCTAACGTCTTTGTTGTTTATGGAAAAGCCCAGATACTGGATATATCACTATGTATTTTATGAACAGAATTGACTGGGACTAATATCACAGGATCAATCATCTCAGAATCTTACTTGATGCATTATTTATTTTGCTTTAGATCTTGAATACATTTTGAGAATAACTAATGTGGATTGAAATGTAGAGATACACTGGAGTGCTTTATTTAGCAATATTTGATGAAAGCATGCTTTCTACGCCATTCAGGAAGGCAGCACAAATTTATCTCAGAAAGGTTCCTGTGTATTGCAAGGTACAATTTTCTCCAATAAATCAGGAGAACAGGAGTTTGATGATGCAAAGTTGATCTCTGTACATTTAAGTGAAAAGTCTTTATAACTTTTCACCCTTAAAATATTTCAGCAGACATGTCTGCACATGACAGTGTAAAAAAGTTTAATGTCAAATGCAAAGTTTTTATTCATTCCAAGCCACCACTGTAAGGAATAAAGCTTAGCTTCTGTACATGGAAAGAGCTAATAATTATCCCTCTGTCAGAGATGAGATTTTTAAATGCTTATGATATTTAATCATAAAAAGGGATTAATCCAACCATTTTCTAGTAAAGCCAGAAATTCTTGCTTCCCATTTCTAGAATAGTTTCTAGAACAGTGCTATGCACATATTAGATCTTAATAAACATTTGCTGAGTGAAAGTAAGATAAACTCAACTATCTCTTGGGAAGAACTGGCTTCATTCCTAGTACATCTTTTAAAAAGTTACTAATTTTCCAGCAGTACAAATATTAACAATTATATTAACACCTGCCTCATGTCAGTTTATGCTTCTAGAGCAATGTCTAGTGAAACTTATCTGATGGCATTTATTGAAAACCTTCTAAAAAGTAGACTAAGGAAACCATAATCAGAATTACTATGTCTTTTGATTCCCAATGAGAAGTTCTATTTTCATGTTCTTAATATTACATACAAGAAAATGCAGTTAGGTTATTTCAATTGACAATTCTGCCTCCTCTTTTGATTTATCACTTACCCAAAATTATTAATTTTATTAGGCTTTTGGAAAAGAAAAAAAACTTTTTGATGTTTTAGGTGATTTAAAAATATACCGTGTTGGTGGTGAATGACTATTGATGACTGTGTTAAGTGCATCTGTATTGTAAGTGAAATGTAATTATTTCTGTGTACCATATGGAGTAACTAAGGTCATTGTTTTTGACAATTTTGTTTGAAATTCATATATCTTATTTCAAAGGATAGCATAATATCTGCATTATGCTGGAAAAAAATAGACCTTTGGAGAATACTTAAATAAAACATGTGCATGCTTGAACAGGACAAAATGTTGACTGTTGCCCTATTTTCTTAGATTTCA